GGATTTCCTATTTTTGTCCACAGCTATTTGTATTATATAATGATATGTGTTATGTTAAAGAGTAATACAAAAATATTAACTTAAAGACAGTTATTTCAAAATTAACCTTCACTTTGTGAAGGTCTTCCTTGTGATTGGCTTTATAACACAATGGGATCCTTTTTTACAGAATTTGCAGAATTGTGGAAATACCAGTTTTGCAGAAAGCACATCAGCCATAGTTTTTTTTAAAAAAGAATGTCTGATTCCAGGATATGGAATCAATCTTTGCCGCTTTATTTATTGCTAGTTGAAACCTGCTTTATGTTATACAGAAACAACAAAGTGGATGGTGACAGTCCCCTGCTTAAAAATGGGACATTCTGAGTTAACATAGTTAAATAGATTCCCATATTTTTCCTTATTGCAGAACTTTACAGACCCTTTAGTAGGATAATATGCAATGTGAATCTACCAGGACAAATAGAGTATAGACTGTTTCCTCGACTTACTTGACTCTGGAATGTCTTTAGTGAAGACTGTCTCAGTTATTGGTCCTGCAATAACAGTGTTCTTTAGAACAAAATGGACCAGAGGGAAAGACTGTCTTAAGGACAGGGAAAGGCCATTAGAGGGTTTTAGGTCAAAGAGAGACAGAAACAAAACAACTGTAGAAAAAACTTACTTTAAACAAACAAAACCTTGTATCATATGCTGCTTTCTCATAAAACCTGTTCAGAAACTTCCCTATCTTGATGTTTCTTTGCCTGTCAGGTTTCCTTAATTGATATTTCTCTTTGGAATGTGAATGGCATGTCTCTTAGATTGGTGTTTAACAGTGTGATTAGATGTGGGTCGTTACATTCATGCTTGTACCACCTACAGTACCTGACACAGTATCAAGAACATCATTGGACAAAATAAATATCCAGAGAGCATGAAATGAGTTGTGACTCAAAAATACAGGCATGTCCATGTTATTGTACTTTGTTTTATTGTACTTCACAGATACTACTTTGTTTTTTTTTTTTTTTTTTTTTTTTTCAACAAATGGAAAGTTTGTGGCAACCCTACACTGAAAAAGTCCATAGGCACCATTTTTCCAACAGCATCTGCTCACTTTGTGTCTTTATGTCACATTTTGGTAATTCTTAGAGTATTTCAGAGGTTTTCATTATTATATCTGTTGTGGTGATTTTTGATTAGTGATCTTTGTTGTTATTATTGTAATCATTTTGAGGTACCACAAACTTGTGCCCATACAAGACGGCAAGTTTAATCAATAAATGTCTTTTCTGACTGCTCCGCCGACCAGCCGTTTCCCTGTCTCTCTCCCTCTCCTCGGGTATCCCTGTTCCCCAAGATACAACACATACACCACCACACTCTGCTAAGCAACAGTATTGAAAGGATGCAAATTAATAACCCTACAGTGGCCTCTAAGCATTCAAGTGAAAGGAAGAGTCATGTGTCTCTCACTTAAAAGCTAGAAAAGATAACGCTTAGTGAGGAAGGCATGTCGAAAGCAGAGATGGGCCAAAAGCTGGGCTTCTTGCGCCATATAACTTGAAAAGTTCTGAATGGCAAGGAAGAGTTCTTGAAGGAAGCTACTCCAGTGAACACACAAATGATAAGAAAGCAGAACAGCTTTATTGCTGACAAGACAGTTTTAGTAGTCTGCATAGATCAAACCAACCACAACGTTCCCTTAAGTCCAGCCTAATCAAGAGCAGGGCCCTAACTCGTCAATGCTATGAAGGCTGAGAGAGGTGAGGAAGCTGCAGAAGAAAAGTTTGAAGCTAGCAGAGATTGGTTCAGGAGGTTTAAGGAAACAAGCCATCTCCACAATGTAAAAACAAGTGTTGTTGTAGAAGCTGCAGCAAGTTATCCAGAGGATCTAGCTAAGACCGTTGATGAAGGTGGCTACACTAAAAAACAGATTTGCAATGCAGACAAAACAGCCTTCTATTGGAAGAAGATGCCATCTAAGACTTTCATAGGTAGAGAGAAGTCAGTGCCTGACTTTAAAGCGTCAAAGAACAGACTGACTTTGTTAGTAGGTGATAGTGCAGCTAGTAACTTTAAGTTGAAGCCAATGTTCAGTTACCATTCTGAAAATTCTAGGACCCTTAAGAATTACACTAAATCTATTCTGCCTCTGCTCTATACATGGAACAACAAAGGCTGGATGACAGCATATCTGTTTACAACATGGTTTATTGAATAATTTAATTCCACTGTTGAGACTTGCTGCTTAATAAAAAAGATTCCTTTCAAAATATTACTTTTCATTGAGAATGCACCTGGTTACCCAAGAGCTGTGATGGAGGTGTGTGATGAGAATAATGTTTTCATGCCTGCAAATGCAACATTTATTCTGCAGCCCATGAATCAAAGAGTAATTTTGACTGTCAAGTCTTATTTAAGAAATACATTTCATAAGGCCATAGTTGCTGGGTCTGACCCACAGACCCCGACCAAGCGATGGATGAACGGATGCACTCAGACACAGGTATCCAGTGAGAGTGGGCTAGGAGACTCGGCTGCTCATGTACCCCAAGGAGGGTGTTGTAAAGAGTTGTAGCAGCTGTGGCCCTGACAAGCTGGTGCTGCAGGCATTTATTTATACAGATTTAATGACAAAGGCCTTGAGTCAACACACTTTTGGGTAATTAACATGGTGCTTCCCCCCTTCCCCACCCCACACACACACACAGCCCCAGCAGTCCTGCACTCAGATGATTAAAGGCCAGGTTCTACTAAGTAAACTAAGTTATCTAGATCAGTTTCTTTACATCTCCTTGTTATCTAACCTAAGCGTTCAGGCACAGGGTGAGAGAATCTGGCTGCCTTCAGCCAAATCCTTTTCTGAAGCTTTTGTAAAATCTCCCGGCCTTCCAAGAAGGTTTGCATCTTTCTACAATTTTTCCCACCACAGTGACCAATCTCCTACACATAGCTCCCATAGACAGTGATTCCTTTGGTGGATCTGAGCAAAGTAACAGAGTTTCACCATTCTAGATGCCATTAAGAACATTTCTGATTCATGGGAGGAGGTCAAAACATTGACAGGAGTTTGGAAGAAGCTGAGTTCAACTGCAGATGTGGTAGCAATAGCAAGAGAACTAGAATTAGAAGTGGAGCCTGAAGATATGGCTGAATTGCTGCAATCTTAAGATAAAACTTGAATGGATGAGTAGTTACTTCTTATGGATGGGGAAAGAAAATAGTTTCTTGAGACAGACTCTGCTCCTTGTGAGGATGCTATGAACACAGTTGAAATGACAACAAAAAATTTAGAATAATCCATAAACCTAGTTGATAAAGCAGTGGCAAGGGGTTTGAGAGGATTGGCTTCAATTTCGAAAAAAGTTCTACTCTGGGTAAGATGCCATCAAACAGCATTGCATGCTGTAGAGAAATCTTTCATGAAAGGAAGAGTTGATGTGGCAAACTTCATTTTTGTCTTATTTTAAGAAATTGCGACAGCCACTCCAGCAGCCACCACCCTGAACGATCAGCAGCCATCAACACTAAGGCAAGACCCTCCACCAGCAAAAAAATTACGATTCGCTGAAGGCAAAGATGATTGGTAGAATTTTTTAGCAGTAAAATTTTTAAATTAAGGTATATACATTACTTTTAAAGACAATGCTGTTGCGTACACACTGCTGTATAGTATCAACATAACTTTTATTTGTACTGGGAATCCAAAATATTTATGACTCATTTTACTGAATATTTGCTTTATTTTGGTAGTCAGGAACCACACCTGCAGTATCTCTGAGGTATGCCTGTAGCGAAACTTCATTTTTTTAAAGAACAACAATATAGTAGACATAAAAGTTAGGTGCTATGCATTTATTTTAGTAATGATATCATTTTGAGAAACATTTTTGGAATTTTATTTTAGACTTCTCTTGAGTTTGGCTTTTTTTCCCATTAACATTAACTTATTTTTTGTGATCTTTATGCTTGTTTGATTTGTAGAATTGTTCCACCATAAATATTTAAATACTTTTAACTACTAGATTTCTTTTTTCTTTTGTCAGACGAAGTCTCACTTTTGTCCCCCAGGGTGGAGTGCAGTGGTGCGATCTCAGCTCACTGCAACCTCCACCTCCCGGGTTCAAGCAATTCTCCTGCCTCAGCCTCCCGAGTAGCTGGGATTACAGGTGCCTGCCACCACAGCCGGCTAATTTTTGTATTTTAAGTAGAGACAGGGTTTCACCATGTTGGCCAGGCTGGTCTCAAAACTCCTGACCTCAGGTGATCCCCCCACCTTGGCCTCCCAAAGTGCTAGGATTACAGGTGTGAGCCACCATGTCCAGCCTTAACTACTAGATTTCTTTTGCAGTATTTGGAATATTATTTTAAGTAATTAAATGATCAATCATAGCTACTACATTCTTTTTTTGCCTTATTAAAACCTACCCTTTAAGATCAGGAATAAAACAAGGATGCCTGTTGTTACCTTCCTTTTTCAATATGTTATTAATACTAGAAATCTTCGCAAGGTAGCTGAATTTAAAATCAACAAATAAAAATACAGGTGCATTTTTGTAAATCAGCAATAAAATACCATTTCAGGTAGGAAAAAATTAAAGTAACAAGTATTTTCTAACAAAATTGTGTTAAACCTTTAAAAGAAAATTATAAAATTTTATTGGAAGATGTTAGGAAAGGTCTAAATAAATGGAGAGAGAATATTTTTATAGATTTAAAGATGCTTTTGGAAAGATAGCAGATCTCTCCAGTTATTTATAGATTTATTTCAATCTAGTCAGAATCATGACAACTTTTATTTTTGGGTTAAAAAGTTGATTCTAAAATTTTTGAGGAAGACTTAACAGGTCAGGAGTAGCCAAGACACTCCTCTAAAGAAGTTGTGATAGGTGAGAAGACTTGTTTTACCATATATGAAGAATTAGTATAAAGCTGTAAAAGTTAAGACAACAGTATGGTATAGGGAGAGATAGATCAATAGAAGAGAATATGGAAACCCAGAAACTTGGCTTGTGACAAAGTTGGTATTACACTCCTTTAGAGAGAGCTTTCCATAAATAGTTCTTGGACAGCTGGTTATCCACATAGGAGGGAATGACATTGAATCCCTGCTTAAATGGGAAAAGCAAACCTTTAACATTTTTAGATATTAAAACATTATAATGATTTCTAGATAGAGAAGATTTTCTTAAAACATAGAAAATATGAACCGTAAAAGATGCTACTTTTTTTGTTTTAGAGATGGGGGTCTTGCTATGTTGCCTAAGTTGGTCTTGAACTTCTGGCCTCAAGCAATCCTCCCACCTTGGCTTCCCAAAGTATTGGGACTATAGGCATTAGCCACCATACCCAGACAAAGATACTTCTTTTTTATTAAGAACATTGGGAAAAGGGCTTGGGATGGTGGCTCATACCTGTAATCCCAGCACTTTGGGAGGCTGAGGTGGGAGGATTGCCTGAGCCCAGGAGTATGAGACCAGCCTGGCCAATATGGTGAAACCCTCTCTTTGCAAAAAAAATACAAAAATTAGGCGGGCATGATGGCGTGTGCCTGTAGTCCTAGCTCGGAGGCTGAAGTGGGAAGGATTCATTGAGCCCAGGAGGTTGAGGCTTCAGTGAGCCATGATTGTGCCACTGCATTCCAACCTGGGCAACAGAGGGAGACCCTGTCTCCAAAACGCTGGGAAAAGATACTGCAGTACATTTAACTCACACAAGGCTACATTAGGATCTTCACAGACTAACAAGAAAAACACAAAACAACACATCTAGTAGAGCAGAACTTCAGTAGGCATATTAGAGAAGAGGAAATGGAATGATCAGTAATGCCAGAGATGGTGGGGAAATGCAAATTAAAACTATATTAAGATACCAATTACATCAGATTGTCAAAAATAAAAATGTCTGACAGTAATAAGTGTTGTCAACGATATAACACATCCACCACGTGCAGTGATATAACAGTTCACATCTGGTGGGTGGTTTCAGCCACCTGGGAAAACAAATTGGTGATATCTGATCATATTGAAAATATGCATACTGTGCCACCTAACAACCATACGTATATACTTTAGATCAGGGGTCGGTGTGATGACTCATGAGTTAAGAATGGTTTTTAACATTTTTAAGTGCTTAAAAAAAATAATATTTTGTAATTTATAGTGTGAAAATTATATGAAATTCAAATTTTGGTGTCCAAAAATAAGCTTGGAATATTGTCACATTCATTTATGTACCTCTTACAGATGCTTTCATGGTACAACACTAGAGTTAAGTTGTTGCAACAGACATTGCATGACTCAAAAAGCCTGAAATCTTTATCATCTGGCCCTTTGCAGAAAATATTTACTGACCTCTTCTCTAAATAAATACTCTTGCACATGCGTACTAGTAGACATGTTCAGGAATGGTCATAGCAGTATTGCTTGTAATAACGGAAACCTAGAAAGAACCCAAATGTCTGTTAAGAGTAGAGAAATAGGTTTGCTAAGCCAGCGGAATACTATTCAGTAGTGAAATGGAATTGGATGCATGGATGGATCCAAGCATATGGATAAATCTCAGAAACAGTGTTAGAAAAAAGCAAGTCAGGTTTTTCCACTTATAAGCACTTCAGAAACAGTCAAGTATAAATAAGGCATTGTTAAAGATACTCGTGAGGTTAAATTATCAGGACAAGGAAGGACCGTAAGAATAGGGATTGCCTTTGAAGAGTTGGGGAAGAGATGGGATTTGAGAGGGAACTTTAAAAATCATGTTCTTATTGTTAAACCAGGTGGTGGAGATGTGTGTTGTGTTGTGATCATTTATTTCCGTGACATGTTTTATACGTACTCTTTTGATATTTTATAAGTTTTTGTGATCTGGGGCATTAAAAAGTATCTTTTCAAATAGTATAGTCTGTCTCATAATATATAATTATGACCCACAGAGTGGAAGCTCATCAGCAGACTAGAAGCTGCTTTTTACCTATTGCCCCCTCTTCCCTGGTTCCCCAAGCATTCTGGTTGTGTCAGGAACCCAATTCAGATTTTCTTAAGCAGAAAAGGGGACTAATAGGATTCCTCGTTGGGTCACTGAAGCCAAGGAAGAGTCAGGGACTTGGTCACTGTCAGGGTGCTCTGCCACTCATCTGTATGTCTCTGCTTGGCCACATTGTTTTTGGCTGCAAGTGGCCTTCTCCATGTCGGGGGCAGTGTGACTGAGCGCAGTCCTAGAGCACAGCCTTCCAGGTCTGTGACTCAGGCCAAGGAGTCAGGTCCTGTGGTCAGCCTGGCTAGGTCATACTGTGGCCAGGCAACTGGATCTGTTACCAGAAGAAACCTTTTGAGGAGGGGAGGAGAGGTTAAGGGTCAGAATCATGAGCCCGGCAGCCACTTCTGTTTGTAATGGTTACATATGTATTAATTGTAAAGCAATATGTGTGGCATTTTGTCACACCTTTGTGTGGATATCAGGGCTGTTTTGATGTTAACGCTAAGATGTTGCCTAAGACATGGCACTGAGACATGGCCGAGGTGGGAAGAGGGGTTAGAAATGTCTGTTGAGCATATTATTACCTGTTAAAAATAAAAATACAGCATGATCAGCTCTCCTACCACTTTATAGTCACACCTGTCTCCTTCCCTTCTTCCCATAAGGACATTTAAGGCATTAAGTACTTGAGTCTAAATAGATGTTACAAACTTGGTTTAAAACATAACACATATCTGGCTGGGCACGGTGGCTCACGCCTGTAATCCCAACACTTTGGGAGGCCGAGGCAGGCAGATCACGAGGTCAGGAGATCGAGACCATCCTGGCTACCACAGTGAAACCCCATCTCTACAAATTCAAAAAATGAGCAGGGCGTGGTGGCAGGCACCTGTAGTCCCAGCTACTCGGGAGGCTGATGGCAGGCACCTGTAGTCCCAGCTACTCGGGAGGCTGAGGCAGGAGAATGGCGTGAACCGGGGAGGTGGAGCTTGCAGTGAGCCGAGATCGTGCCACTACACTCCAGCCTGGGCAACAGAGTGAGACTGACTCAAAAAAAAAAAAAGAAAAAAAAACACATATCTACTATTCTGAATGACTGGAAGGGCATTTAACCCATTGGTGTTTCATTGGGATGCAAATTTGTAGGGAGTTTGTATCTTTTGCTTTTCTGTTTGCCAGGTTCTTTGTTTTGAACATACATTACTTTACAAACAGGAAAAATATAAACTTTTAAAGGTATTGGTGGAAGTCAGTTTGTCATCTTAAAAACTGACATTCCACTCAAGACACTAAACACTGTATTCTCTAATTTGAAACATTCGAGCCAATAAATTTTATAGGAGTTTATTTACATCATGACTACCCCAAATGATAAGCTTGTTCTTCTGACCTCTAAACTTGAGATAACACCCGGGAAATAACTACAGAAAGAGAATATCCAGGTTTTAATGGAATGTGGACATCAATCTGGGCAGGAATTTTGGATTGATTATTTGCTAATTTTTTGTTAAATACTTATGTTGAATAAGAAGATTCCAAGACCTGAAAATTGGTTCTCCTTTTTCTTTGGCTATCGAATAAGGCTTCTCAGTGCTAAATTTCGATCAGTAACCACTTGACAGCTCAAAAACTGTGGCAGAAGTATTGGCCTGAACACTTTATAGGAAGCTGGGAATATAAATTGAAGCCTACGAGACTGGAGCCGTACTCACTTTGGCTACTAGGGGTAAGCCAGAATAGCTGCTACTTGGTTTTGACAAGTTAATCTTTTTTCCTTTCTTTCTCTATAGGGTATGAACGTGATTTCTGATGAAACTGGATTGGAATAATTTTCATGATCTTTGTATATTTATATATATATATTTTTAAATTTTGCATTTGACTTAAAGTGCCATGAGAAAATTTGCATACTGCAAGGTGGTCCTAGCCACCTCCTTGATTTGGGTACTCTTGGATATGTTCCTGCTGCTTTACTTCAGTGAATGCAACAAATGTGATGAAAAAAAGGAGAGAGGACTTCCTGCTGGAGATGGTGAGTGACATTTTATAATAGAGCTGTTTTAATTAATGTTAGTTAAGTTTCTTCCTATTCTTAGTTCTAGAGCCAGTACAAAAGCCTCATGAAGGTCCTGGAGAAATGGGGAAACCAGTCGTCATTCCTAAAGAGGATCAAGAAAAGATGAAAGAGATGTTTAAAATCAATCAGTTCAATTTAATGGCAAGTGAGATGATTGCACTCAACAGATCTTTACCAGATGTTAGGTTAGAAGGGTAAGTACTTACTGTGGTCCTGATAGTATGTGACTTTTTATAAAGGCATTTGCTTTGTCTCTAGGTGTAAAACAAAGGTGTATCCAGATAATCTTCCTACAACAAGTGTGGTGATTGTTTTCCACAATGAGGCTTGGAGCACACTTCTGCGAACTGTCCATAGTGTCATTAATCGCTCACCAAGACACATGATAGAAGAAATTGTTCTAGTAGATGATGCCAGTGAAAGAGGTAAATTTTAAATTTTAATGCCAATAATTTGCGGTTTGCATGTTTTCTTTTGTTCATTTTCCAGACTTTTTGAAAAGGCCTTTAGAGAGTTATGTGAAAAAACTAAAAGTACCAGTTCATGTAATTCGAATGGAACAACGTTCTGGATTGATCAGAGCTAGATTAAAAGGAGCTGCTGTGTCTAAAGGCCAAGTGATCACCTTCCTGGATGCCCATTGTGAGTGTACAGTGGGATGGCTGGAGCCTCTCTTGGCCAGGATCAAACATGACAGGTAATTTTCTGGTGTCTGTAAGTTTGCTTTTAAAAGATTTCTTAACTTGCTTTTATGACATCAGGAGAACAGTGGTGTGTCCCATCATCGATGTGATCAGTGATGATACTTTTGAGTACATGGCAGGCTCTGATATGACCTATGGTGGGTTCAACTGGAAGCTCAATTTTCGCTGGTATCCTGTTCCCCAAAGAGAAATGGACAGAAGGAAAGGTGATCGGACTCTTCCTGTCAGGTAATTAATTTGTCAGACATTTTGCCTAAAGTATTGCTAATGGTATAGCATTATTGAATTTCAGGACACCTACCATGGCAGGAGGCCTTTTTTCAATAGACAGAGATTACTTTCAGGAAATTGGAACATATGATGCTGGAATGGATATTTGGGGAGGAGAAAACCTAGAAATTTCCTTTAGGGTAAGTTCCCTTAAAAAAATTTAATCTTTTATACATGTTACATGGTCATCTCTGCTGTTTTCAGATTTGGCAGTGTGGAGGAACTTTGGAAATTGTTACATGCTCACATGTTGGACATGTGTTTCGGAAAGCTACACCTTACACGTTTCCAGGAGGCACAGGGCAGATTATCAATAAAAATAACAGACGACTTGCAGAAGTGTGGATGGATGAATTCAAGAATTTCTTCTATATAATTTCTCCAGGTTAGCGTTGTTTTGCATTAGAAATACAAGGCAATAATTCAGAGTCAATTATTTCTTTCAACAGGTGTTACAAAGGTAGATTATGGAGATATATCGTCAAGAGTTGGTCTAAGACACAAACTACAATGCAAACCTTTTTCCTGGTACCTAGAGAATATATATCCTGATTCTCAAATTCCACGTCACTATTTCTCATTGGGAGAGGTAAGAAATATATATATATATATTCTATGTGGTCCTGATATTTTCATTATTTATTGTCCCATAGATACGAAATGTGGAAACGAATCAGTGTCTAGATAACATGGCTAGAAAAGAGAATGAAAAAGTTGGAATTTTTAATTGCCATGGTATGGGGGGTAATCAGGTGAGTATCTTAGAAAACTCTTAAAAGGGATATTCTGTTTATGTGTGTGCATTTTTATTTCCAGGTTTTCTCTTATACTGCCAACAAAGAAATTAGAACAGATGACCTTTGCTTGGATGTTTCCAAACTTAATGGCCCAGTTACAATGCTCAAATGCCACCACCTAAAAGGCAACCAACTCTGGGAGTATGACCCAGTGGTAAGTTATGCAGTTGCCTATAGTAATAAAATCCACTCTCATGTTAAGATTTTTTCTATTTCAGAAATTAACCCTGCAGCATGTGAACAGTAATCAGTGCCTGGATAAAGCCACAGAAGAGGATAGCCAGGTGCCCAGCATTAGAGACTGCAATGGAAGTCGGTCCCAGCAGTGGCTTCTTCGAAACGTCACCCTGCCAGAAATATTCTGAGACCAAATTTACAAAAAAACGAAAAAAATAAGGATTGACTGGGCTACCTCAGCATACATTTCTGCCACATTCTTAAGTAGCAAAAAAGGAAAAGTGCTTTCCTCCTCTGCAGGATGTAAGGTTTATCAGCCATTAAAACTTAGACTTCTCTAGCTTTTCACTAGCTGTGAACCAGCCTTCCTGTCCATGGACGTGAAACTGCATAGTAATGAGACTGTGCACACTGATGTTTACAAGATTGAAAGAGTCTTTCTCCGAAAATCATGGTAAAGAATACTGAGACAATGAAAAAAAATCAACAAAATATGCTTTCTGGAGAACTGTACCTTTTATGGTTTGCTTGCACATCAGTAGTTTCTGCTGAACGTGCTGTCATAATGAAGAGATTTCCAAGATTTTTTTTCCTGATTAGAACTGGTAGCCAGTATATTAAATATTGATATAAAAATAAAAGAACTGGAACCAGATTCAGAATCATGAAAACAACATTTTTACAACAACAAAAAAACTATATTAAACAGGGTTTAAAGGAAATTAAAACAGAACTATGAGAAGTACAATTTGTTATAGTATAGTATCAAATTTCTATATAGATTTTATACCTCAGTGGGGAAAAATAACTGATTCCAATGACATTCATTTTGTTTTCATCTGTGATAGTCATGGATGCTTTTATTTTCCTTGGGGTGCTGAAATTGAGCTGAAAAAAAAAGGCTCTTTGAATATAGTTTTAATTTCTCTCTACAGTTTTTTTTGTTTGGTTTGTGGGCTGTTGGAATTGTAATTTTTAATTGCCTTCTAAAAAATGGAAATTTAACAATGTCTGATCTCAGCTGAACAAATTAGATGTTTCAGTTGCTCTTGGGTCAACTGGCTTACAGATTTACATGTGCACACACACACAAATTTCTTATCACATTTTCGACTTCTTCACTTGACCTAACTGATTATGCGAAATACCCAAGATTCATGCTACTGTACCACAGATTTGTTTTCACAGCAATAAATCTTCAGTTCTTTGTTTATGATTCCACTTAACAAAAGGCCTGCAGAAGTGATTTATTATTTGGGTATTTGGAGATAATACATTTGATGGTTTTTTGGAAAACCTTTTTCACTCCATACTCAGATATGCTTCATTGTCAAATGCATATTTAGATTAGATTATTGAATTGTAATGTTTATCTGCTGCTTTTTTTAAATAAAATTTGACTGAAAATGTTTAATTGGCATTTTTTAATGACTTAGCCAAAGAAGTGCAGCTATTATTCCATATTAATAGGCTTGCATTTCTTTTCCTAAATCTTATTTAGGCTAAATCAGTTTTATTTTTCTCTGATTTTTTTTAATACCACAGAATCACCTGAGTGTCAATTGAAAGTTGTCAATTAAAAGGTAACCTTTTAATCTCGTAGGAGGAATCTCATTAAGACATTTTTCCTGATATGTAGAGCAGTCTGTTGGCAAAAATGCATATATTTTCTTTCATATTTGTAAAATTATATTTAATGGAATTCTTTTCTTTGATTATCAAGGACTTTCACTGCAGGCAGTGCTATTTCTTGTGCCTAAGAATGTTTCCAAAAGTCGCATCGCTAATGATATTTGCCAAGTTGAGTGTACACAAAGTTTCTCATATCCTGTTCAAGTTAATCAACATCAAGCACATGGGGATGCTTTAGGGTGAGTCTATAGTACAAAATGCATAAACCATGTCCCCAGGAAATTTGAAAGGAAGCAGGTGCTGAATGGAATTTTTTTCCTTTTCCATGAGCTGTGTTAATTCTATCTCCAGTAGGCCTAATGCTTGAATAAGCAAGATGTCTAATCAATAAATTATTTTCATGCTCAGAATTTCAGGTTTTTGTACTCCAGCATAGCTTGGTCTTATTTCTTACTGTATGAAAGCTTAACAGCAATGTGATTTAAGGTTTTGTTTTAAATGGGAGATGTAAGTGATTTAATTCATGGGTACTTTTAGAACCTGATAGATAATCCCATTGCCTTTATTTTTCTAATTAAAGAATTCCTAAATACTTTGAAAATACAAAATATTCCTGAATAGTTGTGCCTTACATTGGTTTTATTTGAAGTTA